TGGGAGATGGATACCGACTTGGTGAGTGACTTTTGGCCCTTGGTCCCTCACCTATGAATTCTCATTCCTACTTCTCAATATGATCTTCATTCTTCGACCTCTGCCATGATCCTGACTCCCTAACCCCAAGCTCAATTTCAGTGATCAACGATGGGAAGCTGGGTGCACAATCTGTGTATCATCTGCACATTCATGTACTTGGGGGCCGGCAGCTCCAGTGGCCTCCAGGTTGAACCTGCCAACTGATTAAAGGACACCAGACTCTGGATGCTTGGATGGAAAGGGAAAAATGGACCCTGTGATGCTAATAAAACTGTTCTCCCTTAATTATGCTCTCCTGTCTTTAATATAAAATTTTATACCACAAAGGGGAAAGAAAACTGATTCAGGGCTATGATGCCCCTTGACTGGTCTGAGTGAAAGACACTGAGGAGGTCCAACCTGTGGTTAAATGTTGCCTGCAGATATGTAAGTCTTCTTGACAAGTGGTCCACCCTAGGTCAAGCTTCTAGAAAAGTAACAGTAGGAATGAGCCTAAATGAGTAGGAAGAAACTGAAAGCCAATCCTGGCCCTTCTTCAGAGGTCAAACCAGGTTCTAAGGGCGCTTAGGAGGAGGGTGGTCAATATGAGGGTCTTTTATTAGAGGAGGAGTAATCACACCCAAACAAAAGCGGCTGCCTTTTCACTATTCTACGTCTCACCATTTTGCTCAAGCTAGTTTGTTTATTTTCATCCTTAACATTTGTTAAAGACCCCACTCACTTTTGAGAATGAACTAAGCAAACTAAGGGGAAGCTACTTGCCTCTCAGCAAACACCAAGTAGGCTGTAATCTAATGCCACAACCCTGTGCCTGTTTCCAACATATCCCCATAAAGCATCATCTTAGAAAACCGCACGCAAAGACTGTTTGGACGTGGAGGGCGAGGTCTTAAGCCAGCGGAACCCTAAAACCCCGTCTGAGGCGGAATGCCGCCGGGACCGGAAAGCGGACCTCCCTAACAGCACTAGGCTGAAGACTTCCGCCCCGCAGAGGACTTGCCTCCACCGCCACCTGCAAGTCCGCCCAGCTGTACTTCTGCGCAGGCTCCAGGAGTTGTTTGCTGTCTCTATGGCAACCCAGTAGCTGGAGTCTGAAGATGGAGACCAACGAGTCTACGGAGGGATCGCGGTCGCGGTCGCGGTGAGAGCCGCAGCTCTGGCTGCAGGCATAAGTTGACAGCCATGTCGTGTTTGCTTTCTTTCAGATCTTTAGACATACAGCCCAGCTCCGAAGGACTGGGGCCCACTTCGGAACCGTTTCCTTCTTCAGATGACAGTCCCAGGTCGGCCCTGGCAGCTGCAACCGCAGCAGCTGCAGCGGCTGCATCAGCTGCTGCAGCTACTGCAGCCTTCACCACTGCCAAAGCAGCTGCATTATCTACAAAGACCCCAGCGCCCTGTTCTGAGTTCATGGAGCCGTCCTCTGACCCCAGCCTTCTTGGGGAGCCCTGTGCGGGACCCGGCTTTACCCACAATATAGCCCATGGGAGTCTTGGCTTTGAGCCCGTCTATGTTTCCTGTATTGCTCAGGACACTTGCACTACAACTGACCATAGTTCTAATCCTGGCCCTGTTCCAGGCTCTAGCTCTGGGCCTGTTCTTGGTTCCAGCTCAGGTGCTGGCCATGGCTCTGGCTCTGGCTCTGGTCCTGGCTGTGGCTCTGTCCCTGGCTCTGGCTCTGGTCCTGGTCCTGGCTCTGGTCCTGGCTCTGGTCCTGGTCATGGCTCTGGCTCTCATCCTGGTCCTGCCTCTGGGCCTGGTCCAGACACTGGCCCTGACTCTGAGCTCAGCCCCTGTATTCCTCCAGGGTTCAGAAACCTGGTGGCAGATCGGGTCCCTAACTATACCTCCTGGAGTCAGCACTGCCCCTGGGAGCCCCAGAAACAACCACCTTGGGAATTTTTGCAAGTCTTAGAACCGGGTGCCCGAGGACTATGGAAACCCCCAGACATTAAAGGGAAGCTTATGGTTTGCTATGAAACTTTGCCGCGGGGCCAGTGCCTCCTCTACAACTGGGAGGAAGAGGTATTAAAGTTTTGGCCTGCTCCCTTTTCTTGGATATTATAGTCATTCAACTTGGGATCCACAGAGAGCCACCAACCACCTGGATCAAGTCCCAAGCATGCAGGATGGCTCTGAGAGTTTTTTCTTCCGACACGGACACCGGGGACTGCTGACTATGCAACTAAAGTCACCCATGCCCTCCAGCACCACCCAGAAAGACTCGTACCAGCCACCAGGAAACGTCTATTGGCCACTTCGAGGTGTGAAATGTGAGAGGGTAGGCCAGAACGAGCCCACCTTGCCCACCCCCCAACTCTCTCACAGGGAAGCGTGAAGCCATGCTGGAGATGCTCCTGCAGCATCAGATCTGGTAAGGGATTGGGTAAAGGGGAAGAGGGATGGAGAATGGCCTTGACACCCCTCGGGCTACATAGTAAAGAGGTGCAGGCAGAACAGGAACCCACAAGGAAGCTCTTCGAGGTTGAGTCTGTGACACACCATGACTACCGAATGGAGCTGGCACAAGCAGGGACTCCTGCCCCAACAAAGGTGAGAACCCACCCCCCATCCCCCGCCACTTGGGCCAGGAGTTACTCAGTACCCTCCCTCACAGCCTCACGACTACCGCCAGGAGCAACCTGAGACCTTCTGGATACAGAGGGCACCACAGCTGCCGGTGTGTGAGGGTGACTAGGTGTTGGGGGCAGACATATGAAAATGTCCATTTCTGGTGTGTGCAGACATGGTGGCCATTGCCCACCCAGGTACCAGCAGCAGAAGACTATCTGACTTGGAAAGAATGGGGGTTTACAGGAGTCCAGGAGGTCCTTTCCGCTCTCCTAAGAGCCAGTATGTTCGCATCTTTCCTTTTCCCTGGAAGTAGGGAATCTTTAAGTCTTCTTTCTCCACCCAGCACCTGGTGAATACTCAGTAAACATTTGCGGAATGAATGAACACCCTGTCTGCAGCAGGACATGGACAAATAGGCTCTGCCATCAGGAAATGGGAAGCAAGAAAACGGTAACTCAAGAGGACAGAGGCTGGTGAGGAGGTAAAGCAGGCCCAGTGAAATGGACCTGACAGCCCAAACTGTCAGAGAGGAGGAAAGCAGGCATTTGATTTTGGTAATTGTGCCAAAGCTATGTAAGAGAATAAATGCCATTGTTTTAAGGAAATACACAGTGAAGTTTTTAGGAAATACACACTAAGTATTTAGGGATAAAGTAGTTATCCCTAAATAGTAGTCTGCCACATGCCAAACAATGTTAGGTACTTTCCATACAACGAATCTATTATTCCCATCTTACAGATAAAACAACTGAGGCTCAGGGAGATTCTGTGACTTACCTAAGGCCACACAGTTAGCAACAAGCCAATATTCAAATCCAGATGATTTTTACTCCCAAGGACAATAAATCCAACTCAATAACTTCAACAAAAAGTTTTACTTTTTAAAATATATTTTCC